TGAAAGAGGGCTAGGCTAGGAGCCATCAGTGTATTTAAAGCCATGGAACTAATTAGATCACCCAGGAGAACATATGCAGACGAGAGAAGATCTGGTTCAAGGCCTGAGCCAGGGCACACTTCATCTTTTGGCAGAACAGAGGGAATGGATCCAAAAAAAGGATAGAAGGAGCCAGTGAGGAGGGTGGAAAACCTGGAGCATATGAAGTCACAGAAGTAAAACTGGGGCCCAAAATGTAGAGGGAGCCATAAAGATGAGGAGGACGAGAGCTACATAGTCGCGCTCTTTCTAGGGCAGAGAGGCGGACGGAACTGACAGCTGCTATGTAGCAATATGACCGTCTCAAGTGACCTTGTGAAGCGCCACTGCAGTGGCTGGGTGGGGAGGAAAGCTCCATCAGAGCCATTTGAAGAGAAGAGGATGGGAAGTGAGCGTACACAGAGAATGCAGGCAACTTTTAGGAGGAATTCTGATGGTAATAGAAGTGGGCTGTAGCTGGTGGGACTCTGCGGTCCACAGAGGGCTCTAGCTGGACCCTCTGTGGGTCTTTCAAAGTGACTGATTCTGCATCATGTTTGCGGGTGGCAACTGTGAGGGGGAAATCGAAGGTGAATACAAAACGGGAACAAGTGAAGAGGCAACGTCCCCATACAGGCCGGGTGGGCTGGGGTTGGAGCACAGGAGGCCTGACCCTGTCTCTTCCACTTTCCCTCAAACCTTTGGTCACCAAGCGCAGACGCTCACCACAGAAGCCACCCAACCACAACTGCCGCGGGGCTCCGCGACACGCGCGGGCGACTTGAGTCGGGCAACCACGATTCCCGGCGGGCGTTGCGCGGGGCACCCAGTGCGCAGGCGCACGGCGTCGGCCTCCGACTCGCCCCTCCCTCTGGGGCGCGGGCCTCAGTTCCGGGCTACAGCAGCCGACGCCGAGAGGCACCGTTTCTTCTTAAAAGAGAAACGCTGCGCGCGCGAGGTGGGCCCCTGTCTTCCAGCAGCTCCGGGCCTGCTCGCTAGGCCCGGGAGGCGCAGGCGCAGGCGCAGTGGGGGTGAGGGCGCGTGGGGGCGCACAGGTAAGGCCGGGGTGGGGGTGGGTCGCGACGGGGGCTCTGGGCAGCCTGGGAACTGCCATTGGGATTAGTCCGCTCCACTCACTGTCAGCATTAAGTGGGGGTGCCCAAGACGGGGTGGATGGGGGGCGCCCTCCAGACCTCTGACCACGGCCTCACCGCCACTCGACCCAACTATGAAGAGCGCCCCCAGCTGCACGCCAGGACACGACCTTTCCTTCCCCTAGAAACCAGTAAAGGCCGCTGCCCTATTCAAGATGAAATGTGTGGACCGCCCCCAGCCCAGTTGAAATTTCCCGTGAAAGTCTCTCGCCCCTTCCCCACAGCTCCACTTCAGTGGACTGGAGGGCGCAGGCCTTTGTTCTGACTGCTTCTGTCTGCCTGCCTCCCACCCGACGACACTCACATGGTAGCGCTGAGCTTCAACACCCTGTATCATAGAAGGACGGGGTTTGGCTCCACACCTGCCACTGCTATTGAAATAGTTTAGTCTTGCCCCAGTTCACTGATGAGGAAACTGAGGCCCTAACGGCAGGTGGAGCCGGGTCCCCGACCCCCGAGATCGGCAGGGCGCTGAAGACGTCCCTTCCACCCTCCAGCCTCTGGTGCACATGGCTTCCTCCCCGGCGGTGGACGTGTCCTGCAGGCGGCGGGAGAAGCGGCGGCAGCTGGACGCGCGCCGCAGCAAGTGCCGCATCCGCCTGGGCGGCCACATGGAGCAGTGGTGCCTCCTCAAGGAGCGGCTGGGCTTCTCCCTGCACTCGCAGCTCGCCAAGTTCCTGTTGGACCGGTTAGGGGCCGGGAGAAGGGCTTGGGGGAGGGTACCCAGGCAGCAGCCCCTAGCCTCCTCTCCAGGGCCTGTCCTGCTGCTCTTTTCCACCCTCAGGTTTCTCACTTTACCAGGACGGCCTGTGTGACTTGTGGCCTCCGAGGGTCCTGCTCCCCTCCTCATGGTCTCAGCGAATAGCGGCCCTTAGGGCTGGCCCCTTACATGTGTGAGTGCCCAGGGCTGAGGGTGGCTGGCCACCTGAGTCCTGACCTGCCTCTTCTCCTGCTGGCAGGTACACTTCTTCAGGCTGTGTCCTCTGTGCAGGTAGGTAGGGGATGGCAGGGGGTGAGAGCCAGAGGGAAGAGGGACCACAGGGTGACCCAGAAACACCCTCCTTTCAAAGGGAGCCCTGAGTAAGTTTGGGAAGGGTGGGGTGAGTTGGGGACAGTATCTGGTGCTCTTGTCTCATGCCCACAGCCGAGAGTGCAGCCTGGTGCCCGGGCTTCGGGGGCCTGGCGGCCAAGATGGGGGGCTTGTGTGGGAGTGCTCAGCAGGCCATACCTTCTCCTGGGGACCCTCTTTGAGCCCTACACCTTCAGAGGCACCCAAGCCAGCCTCCCTTCCACATACTACTCGGAGAAGTTGGTGTTCCGAGGCCACGAGTGGGCAGGAGCTTGCAGGTAGGCTGGAAAAAAGCAGAGTTATGGAGAAATTCCTTCTCTTTTGACTTTGCCTGTCCCACAGATTTGGAATCTGAGCATGATGAGAGGACTCAAGAGGCCAGGTTGCCCAGGTGAGGATGTGGATAGGAGAGAAAAGGCGGAAGGACCTCAGGCTTGCCTTCTTTGGGCCTGCAGGAGGGTGGGACCCCCACCAGAGACCTTCCCACCTCCAGGAGAGGAAGAGGGTGAGGAAGAAGAGGACAATGATGAGGATGAAGAGGAGATGCTCAGTGATGCCAGCTTATGGACCTACAGCTCCTCCCCAGATGAGCAAGTTGGGGTTGAGGGAGAATGAGCAGAGCTAATGCCATCTTCCTCTTTGTTCTCCTTTCAGTAGTGAGCCTGATGCCCCCAGACTACTGCCTTCCCCTGTCACCTGCACACCTAAAGAGGGGGAGACACCACCAGCCCCTGCAGCACTCTCCAGTCCTCTTGCTGTGCCGGCCTTGTCAGCATCCTCATTGAGTTCCAGAGCTCCTCCACCTGCAGAAGTCAGGGTGCAGCCACAGCTCAGCAGGACCCCTCAAGCGGCCCAGCAGACTGAGGCCCTGGCCAGGTAACCTGATGGCTGAGACAGAAAGGGCAGGGGAGGCCCTCTGCTCCCTCTTTGCTGCCCGTAGCACTGGGAGTCAGGCCCAGTCTGCTCCAACCCCGGCCTGGGATGAGGACACTGCACAAATTGGCCCCAAGAGAATTAGGTAGGACTTAGGGAGATGGGGTTCTGGGGAGGGTCATGCTGCTCCTTTCCATTCTTCTCCTCAGGAAAGCTGCCAAAAGAGAGCTGATGCCTTGTGACTTCCCTGGCTGTGGAAGGATCTTCTCCAACCGGCAGTATTTGAATGTGAGGGGCACAGGTTGGGGCCTGTGTGGCTGCTTCTCTCCCTACCACCCACTTCCTTCTCTAGCACCACAAAAAGTACCAGCACATCCACCAGAAGTCTTTCTCCTGCCCAGAGCCAGCCTGTGGGAAGTCTTTCAACTTTAAGAAACACCTGAAGGAGCACATGAAGCTGCACAGTGGTGAGTGGTGGAACTCCACCTTCCTCTGTGGGCAGATGCTGGAGTGTCCCTCATATGCCTGCAGACACCCGGGACTACATCTGTGAGTTCTGCGCCCGGTCTTTCCGCACTAGCAGCAACCTTGTCATCCACAGACGTATCCACACTGGAGAAAAACCCCTGCAGTGAGTGCTGGGGTGGGGTCTGAGGGCCAGGGTTGTTCCTTCCCTCTTCTGTCCCTGACTCCAGGTGTGAGATATGCGGGTTTACCTGCCGCCAGAAGGCTTCCCTGAACTGGCACCAGCGCAAGCATGCAGAGACGGTGGCTGCCTTGCGCTTCCCCTGTGAATTCTGCGGCAAGCGCTTTGAGAAGCCAGACAGTGTTGCAGCCCACCGTAGCAAAAGTCACCCAGCCCTGCTTCTAGCCCCTCAAGAGTCACCCAGTGGTCCCCTAGAGCCCTGTCCCAGCATCTCTGCCCCTGGGCCTCTGGGATCCAGCGAGGGGTCCAGGCCCTCTGCATCTCCTCAGGCTCCAACCCTGCTTCCTCAGCAATGAGCTCTCCTCCAGCTTTGGCTTTGGGAAGCCAGACTCCAGGGACTGAAAAGGAGCAACAAGGAGAGGGTCTGCTTGAGAAATGCCAGATGCTTGGTCCCCAGGAACTAAGGCGACAGAGTGCAGGGTGGGGGCAAGACTGGGCTGTAGGGGAGCTGGACTACTTTAGTCTTCCTAAAGGACAAAATAAACAGTATTTTATGCAGGCATGTGTGGGCAGAGCAAGTGTTTTGGCAC